AATACATTATGTGATAAATAAAGTATTTTTTATTGTACATTCTGTTTGAATCCTTGTTCTCTCAAAGGCTAGAATGAAAGAAAGAACAAGGAAAACCCCGTGTTTTATGATTTGTGACGATAATAGTCACCACAAGGTAGTTTTTTTCAGTGTTGTTAGGACACAGTTAACGACAACATATAAGAGAATCTGCATCGTTCAGTCACAAAATCTTCTCTTCAAATCAGAACTACAAACTGTATTCTAGATAGATATTTCCCTGTTAGTAAAATATAAACTCAGACATGGAAATTCTACATCTTTTTGGAGAAGTCTTAATGATTACACTAGGATCAACAGAATCCTACAACCAAAAGTCAATTTTTATACTTTTAACTTGTACTAACTATGCTGTTGAGAAAGCTGCTTTCAGGATGTAAGAACTAAATTATAATTAGTGTTTTCTAATAGGTGTGCAATACAGAGCTGGAAGCAAGAATAAAATTATTCACTTCAAGAAAAAGGAATATGATTATGCGGGAAGTATGTGAAGTGAAAATATTGTATGAATGTTTTACAGTAATTATTTAACACAATGCCATATATTTAAATTATCTTTTCATATGTCATTTGAAAACATTTAGGTACATTTGAATAGAAGTGGGTGTTCTTTGTGTATCTGTCAATAAGTAGTTTTTTACATTTGTTTATTGCATGAAAATATAATTGTAAAGGGTTTCATAGCCTATTCAGTGTAAGCCTATATCCTTCATATTTGAGAACTTCGATGTTTGGATTTAAACAGAGCAAATTGTACATGCTTTGGAGGAAAAAAATTTTTAAGTGATTAAAAAATATTTCTTATCAGATAATACCAAAGTCCTATTATACCTTCTTTTACACACCATAATGAATTAGTGATCAAGAACACAACTGTAGATTTAAACTAAAAGAAACAAAAAAGAAAGAACAAAAAAGACAGGCTGCATAGTGACAAGAATCCATCTCCCTTCATGCCAGTGAGGTTCTAGCTGTGAGCATGCTCAGAACATGGGAGGCACTGAACTTACTACATCAGAACTCCTGCTGAGGTATAAGAGGATACGTCTAATAACTCAATTGCTGTAAACCTATGATTGTTTTTCTGGTTTTTAAACATCTCTTCAGCCTCAGATTGATTACAATGTTCTTTCTACTTCATTTCATCGTTCTGATCAATGTCAAAGGTAAGGTTGCTACTTTCTCGTTTTAAATGAGTAACACTTTGTTTTTGCCCCTTCTTTCATGTAGATTTTGCACTGACTCAAGGTAGCATGATCACTCCTTCATGCCAAAAAGGATATTTTCCCTGTGGGAATCTTACCAAGTGCTTACCCCGAGCTTTTCACTGTGATGGCAAGGATGACTGTGGGAACGGGGCGGACGAAGAGAACTGTGGTGAGTGCTCCCCTCGGCTCCCCATGTGTGCCATAAGTGACACATCTCAATCACTATTTCACAGGTGACACTAGTGGATGGGCGACCATATTTGGCACAGTGCATGGAAATGCTAACAGCGTGGCCTTAACACAGGAGTGCTGTAAGTGGTTTTGATTCAAAGACAGTATCAGCCTAGTGAAATCTTACTCTTTTTGTCCCATTAGTTCTAAAACAGTATCCACAATGCTGTGACTGCAAAGAAACTGAATTGGAATGTGTAAATGGTGACTTAAAGTCTGTGCCGATGATTTCTAACAATGTGACATTACTGTGAGTAAAACTTAATTATTGGTGATATCTGTCATAATGAAGTTTGCTTTACATGTTATTTTAGGTCTCTTAAGAAAAACAAAATCCACAGTCTTCCAGATAAAGTTTTCATCAAATACACAAAACTTAAAAAGATGTAAGTAGCCGTTAATAGCATATTTATTTAAAATCACCTGACTCTCTTATCTTATTCCTACCAGATTTCTTCAGCATAATTGCATTAGACACATATCCAGGAAAGCATTTTTTGGATTATGTAATCTGCAAATATTGTGAGTAACCTCTTTCTCATATTGTAGGTATATTGCCTAATTAACTCACCCATGCTATTTGTAGATATCTCAACCACAACTGCATCACAACCCTCAGACCTGGAATATTCAAAGACTTACATCAGCTAACTTGGCTGTAAGTACTCTAATTCTTCTTTCTCCCATAGATATTGGAAATGTTTCTTGATACATTTTGTCAGAATTCTAGATGACAATCCAATAACCAGAATTTCACAGCGCTTGTTTACGGGATTAAATTCCTTGTTTTTCCTGTAAGTATTCATCAACCTTTCAATACATCTATTTATTTCTAATTAACATTTTCTTTGTGTAAAGGTCTATGGTTAATAACTACTTAGAAGCTCTTCCCAAGCAGATGTGTGCCCAAATGCCTCAACTCAACTGGGTGTGAGTATTTATTTAGGAATTAATTTGTTATTTATTAAAAATATCTTTCCTCCATGACTTCCAGGGATTTGGAAGGCAATAGAATAAAGTATCTCACAAATTCTACGTTTCTGTCGTGCGATTCGCTCACAGTGCTGTAAGTATACAATGGACTTCACTAAATGAGGGACCCACATGCTGATTCTCGCCATGTCTTACAGGTTTCTGCCTAGAAATCAAATTGGTTTTGTTCCAGAGAAGACATTTTCTTCATTAAAAAATTTAGGAGAACTGTAAGTAGCATCGTCTACTAGGAAAATATGATTAATTGCTTTGGGTTTTCATTGTCGTCAACAGGGATCTGTCTAGCAATACGATAACGGAACTATCACCTCACCTTTTTAAAGACTTGAAGCTTCTACAAAAGCTGTAAGTTCTACTTCTCACCATAATCAGATTTATTTCCTCTCTCATCTAATGGTAAAAAAAAAAGGAACCTGTCATCCAATCCTCTTATGTATCTTCACAAGAACCAGTTTGAAAGTCTTAAACAACTTCAGTCTCTGTAAGTGAAATATTACAATTATATTGATTATAACACCATTAAACCTATCGTGTGTATTTTCCAGAGACCTGGAAAGGATAGAGATTCCAAATATAAACACACGAATGTTTCAACCCATGAAGAATCTTTCTCACATGTACGTATGTATAAAAAATGGAGGAGGAAGCACAAAGTGACACTTTTTTTCCCTTTGACTTTAGTTATTTCAAAAACTTTCGATACTGCTCCTATGCTCCCCATGTCCGAATATGTATGCCCTTGACGGACGGCATTTCTTCATTTGAGGACCTCTTGGCTAACAATATCCTCAGAATATTTGTCTGGGTTATAGCTTTCATTACCTGCTTTGGAAATCTTTTTGTCATTGGCATGAGATCTTTCATTAAAGCTGAAAATACAACTCACGCTATGTCCATCAAAATCCTTTGTTGTAAGTATGTTTCCAGTATAAGTAGATTAAGGTGATGACATACACTGTTTCAATTCTTCCACAGGTGCTGATTGCCTGATGGGTGTTTACTTGTTCTTTGTTGGCATTTTCGATATAAAATACCGAGGGCAGTATCAGAAGTATGCCTTGCTGTGGATGGAGAGCGTGCAGTGCCGCCTCATGGGGTTCCTGGCCATGCTGTCCACCGAAGTCTCTGTTCTGCTACTGACCTACTTGACTTTGGAGAAGTTCCTGGTCATTGTCTTCCCCTTCAGTAACATTCGACCTGGAAAACGGCAGACCTCAGTCATCCTCATTTGCATCTGGATGGCGGGATTTTTAATAGCTGTAATTCCATTTTGGAATAAGGATTATTTTGGAAACTTTTATGGGAAAAATGGAGTATGTTTCCCACTTTATTATGACCAAACAGAAGATATTGGAAGCAAAGGGTATTCTCTTGGAATTTTCCTAGGTAAATTATATTTTTTCATTTCCTGGAAAAACCTGAGATGTTAAAAGTGTGCTTTTCCCAACAGGTGTGAACTTGCTGGCTTTTCTCATCATTGTGTTTTCCTATATTACTATGTTCTGTTCCATTCAAAAAACCGCCTTGCAGACCACAGAAGTAAGGAATTGTTTTGGAAGAGAGGTGGCTGTTGCAAATCGTTTCTTTTTTATAGTGTTCTCTGATGCCATCTGCTGGATTCCTGTATTTGTAGTTAAAATCCTTTCCCTCTTCCGGGTGGAAATACCAGGTCAGTCTCTTCTATCATTCCCAAGTATAATAACTTTTTTTTCACACTTTGCTTCCTTTTCCAGACACAATGACTTCCTGGATAGTGATTTTTTTCCTTCCAGTTAACAGTGCTTTGAATCCAATCCTCTATACTCTCACAACCAACTTTTTTAAGGACAAGTTGAAACAGCTGCTGCACAAACATCAGAGGAAATCAATTTTCAAAATTAAAAAAAAAAGTTTATCTACATCCATTGTGTGGATAGAGGACTCCTCTTCCCTGAAACTTGGGGTTTTGAACAAAATAACACTTGGAGACAGTATAATGAAACCAGTTTCCTAGCAATCATTTTGGATCACTGGACTTTCAGTGGACTACCTAAAACAGGGGACAGCTTTTGGAAGATGACATCTGCAATGCTTTTCATCTTTACCAACGGCAAGCCTTTCTGCACAGAGAGCACAGCAGAATGGCTCCTGTCACTGCATTCCAATGGCAGCTGTACTATCTACCAACCATGCTGAGGACAGCACCAAAGGTTCCTCTCCTCACCCCACATGCCTGAAAAGCACATGTGAATTCGTGTATAGTGGGCTGAGGTGCAGCTGATCTCTAGCTAATCAACACAACCCACCAACAAATGACCACAGGTTGGCACTGTGTGGTCTTTCACATCGGGTTGCACTGTCCATGAAATAGAAACACTCACAACATCTGATTCCAGTGTGGCCATAATAACAGAAATCTAACAACTCTTTCCTTGCCTTTTCAATATCAAATAAAACCATCAGCATCCTGCTGGATTGATAGCAAAGGATTTCCAAAATATTCATCTACCCGAAGTCCTCCTCTGTGAAGGCCGGTGGAGTAGCCACTTTGAAAACAGAACTTCCAACCAGGTTACCATGTCTAACCTATGACCAGAGAGTCACACTGATGAAGCCTCATACCATTTGCCTTTTGGATTTTATTTAATATCAGAAGAGATGAATTCTTAAGATATTTTTCTGAAGGTTGCCCAGGGCACAAACAAATTGGACACTTTCACTGCTAAAAAGTACACTTTAATATTCTTAAAGTATAATTTCTTTAGAGCAGTATCCCTATTGCTGGCAAGTTCTGCTTTCATAAAATATGCAGATAAGAAGTGTTAAATGGGATTCAAGAATTATGGTTTTATTTGGGACTGTTTGCATACTCACAATGGTTTTGTTCTCATTGTTTTTAACAAAAAAGCAATGAAGTTTGGGGTGGTTTTTTGAAAACGAAACTGAAAAAAATTATATGTGAAAATGAGAACTGGGTAAATAAAATTATATTTTGCACTTGTCCATATATTAATTTAAGCTTAACAAAGA